AACAACCTTATCAGGTAAGTATTGTCATTATTTGCATTTTCCAAATAAGGAAACTGAGGCACAGACAGATTAAGTAACTGGCTTAATAAGGTCTTCTAGTTTATACGTAGAGGCAGCCAGGACTTGAAAACACACCTTCTGGCTCCAGCTAAATTAACATGCTCTGTTTACTTATCTGTCCCCACTGAAATTGGAGGTTGAACCCGTGGCATATTCAAACGAATAAGTATCGCCTGTGCCCACCCCAATATCTGACACTATAGGTCAACGATAACTCATTCGTCAAACAGGAAGGAGGAAGGAAGGAAGGAAGGAAGGAAGGAAGGAAGGCAGGCAGGCAGGCAGGCGGGCAGGCAGAGGTAAAACGATTCCACAATGGTGTGGTTGCTCACATTTACTAAGCATCAACACTGACCTGCCTGTAAGATGCGCTAACAGAGCTCACGAATAAATGAAGGCTGGGTGTGGTAGCTCACGCCTATAATCCCAGCACTTGAGAGGCCAAGGTGGGAGGACGGCTTGAGCCCCAGAGTTCAGGACCAGCCGGGGCAATATACTGAGACCCTGTCTCTACTAAAATTAAAATTAAAAATTAGCCAGGCACAGTGGCGCGCGCATGTAGTCCCAGCTACTTGGGAGGCTGAGGTGGAGGATCGCTTGAGCCCGGGAATTCAAGGCTGCAGTGAGCCCTGACCACGCCACTGCACTCCAGCCTGGGCGACCAAAAAAAAAATTAAAATAAAAAAAAGGAATAAATGAACATCTCTGCGGCTCAGAACTTTCAGTTATCACCTCAGAACTTTCAGTTATCACCGTCGAGAATTCCAGGCGACCGCTGGGTTTTCCCGGTTGCCTCTTTTCTCTCACCCCTGTTCCCTTCCTCTGGAATTCGGCTCCACCTCTTCCTTTTCCTTTGCCAGCCTCTCCGTGGATTCCGCGGTCCGGGTTTCCCGGGCGGCAGCCGCCGGGAGAGGATCGGTGCGTGGGAGCGCTCCGGCAGCGGCGGGCATGCGCAGAGGGGGGCGGTGTACTGCGCATGCGGGAAGATGGCGGGCCGGGCGACTTGAGATCCGCGGGTCTCCCTCCTCTTTTTCCGTCTGCGTCGGGAGCTCCCGGGCACGTGAGGCCGTGCCGCGTTTACTGGCGGGCGGGACGGCCTAGCCGGGCGGCGCCTCGGAGGAAGCCGCGGACCCCTTAGGTGCTGGGCCCTTGGAAATCGGCGCGTGGGGGGCGGTGCTCGAGCTGAGCGCGAGAGGGCGGGAGAGCTCGTGGGGTGCGAGGGGAGCAGGACGCCCGGCCGGGCAGCATGAGTCAGCAGCGGCCGGCGAGGAAGTTACCCAGTCTCCTCCTGGACCCGACGGAGGAGACGGTTCGCCGTCGGTGCCGAGACCCCATCAACGTGGAGGGCCTGCTGGTAAGCTCCGGGACGGGACGGGGACGGGCGGTACAATCCTGTCTTTTTTCTTCTCTCCCCACAGTTGTTTATTCAGGCAAATCTGGCTTGCTGGGCTAGGCTCAGCTGAGGGCTGCCTTCGCCATGAATCCTTCTGTGAGTTCCCTGTCTGGGTGTATCCCTAGTACCACTAAGTTAAATTTTTTATCTTTTTTTTCAGCCATCAAAAATAAGGATTAATTTAGAAGATAATGTACAATATGTGTCCATGAGAAGTAAGTTGATTCCTGAATAGGTTTTAGGTTTTAAATTCCTAATTTACGCCTATTTAATCTTAAGTGTAGGAATGGGCTCCAGAGAGAAGACATTTATATTATGAAATATGTACCTTTGTTCCTGAAGTAACCGCCAGTGGTCTTTAAACTAAATGTGACATTGTGGAGGTTCTGAGTAAGGACATTTCTGACTGAAGGTAGGATGGACATTTCTTTGAGGCATACTGACAATTTTACAAATATGTTTATTTTGTTTCCCAGAAGCTCTAAAAGTGAAGAGACCTCGTTTTGATGTATCGCTGGTTTATTTAACTCGAAAATTTATGGATCTTGTCAGATCTGCTCCCGGGGGTATTCTTGACTTAAACAAGGTTGCAACGAAACTGGGAGTCCGAAAGCGGAGAGTGTATGACATCACCAATGTCTTAGATGGAATCGACCTCGTTGAAAAGAAATCCAAGAACCATATTAGATGGATGTGAGTTGCTTTCAAACTTTTTCGTGGCTTTTGTATTGATGCTGACATTTTTTTTCTTCTAAAGAGGATCTGATCTTAGCAATTTTGGAGCAGTTCCCCAACAAAAGAAGCTACAGGAGGAACTTTCTGACTTATCAGCAATGGAAGATGCTTTGGATGAGTTAATTAAGGATTGTGCTCAGCAGCTGTTTGAGTTAACAGATGACAAAGAAAATGAAAGATATCCTTTAAGTCTATACCTTTTTAAAATTTATTCTGTGTAGAGATCCTTGACTGAGTTTTACACTAGCATATGTGACCTATCAAGACATTCATAGCATTCAGGCCTTCCATGAACAGATCGTCATTGCAGTTAAAGCTCCAGCAGAAACCAGATTGGATGTTCCAGCTCCCAGAGAAGTAGGTAACCCTGCATTTTTAAAAAGATTTAATTCATCTTGACGATTCCTGTGTCCTTTGCTAGGACTCTATCACAGTGCACATAAGGAGCACCAACGGACCTATCGATGTCTATTTGTGTGAAGTGGAGCAGGGTCAGACCAGTAACAAAAGGTCTGAAGGTGTCGGGACCTCTTCATCTGAGAGCACTCATCCAGAAGGCCCTGAGGAAGGTAAATATACCAGTGATTCTGACAGTATTTTATAGGTGTATTTCTCTCTCGTGTTCTTTTCCAGAAGAAAATCCTCAGCAAAGTGAAGAATTGCTTGAAGTAAGCAACTGATGGCATTTGAGAATTTATGTATCACTGAGTTTTTTGGGAATATCTTCGTGGAGAATTACGCATCAAATTTGATTCTCAGAGCAATAAATTATCCATGAAGTGCTCTCGTTCTCAGTAGCGGCATCATGGCCAGTAGTGTCTTTGAGGAGTTCACCACTTAGATTACTGAGTAATTGTGGTTTCCACATTTGAAAACAACTCCTTTTATAATTATTCACTGCTTTTTGTCAGTGAAATAGACATCTTGCCTCCTGAAGTAGCTTCATCACAGAGTGTCATGAAGACAGACAGTCAGGCTGAAATGGACAGTTCTTTGTGGACTCTACCCTTCCCTTCAAGGAGTATGTCATATATCACAAAAGAAATTGCCTTACACTGGTTCATGTTTGCAGTTACTGTTGTACATTGCATAGATGTACACACGAATTTAAATGTGATGTCTTTGTATATATCTGTATAATGTTGAGATTACTTACGAAATATGTCTGAGTGACACTTTTCACCCTTGTACAGCCAAAATAATGTATATATGGAAAGTGACAGACAAATTCTCTAATCTCTTTGGTACCTATAACTTATTAGAATCCTCTGGATGAGGGTTAGAAGAGACTTTTTCCAAACTTCTACATGTAGAAGTATCATAAATGTGCTACACATTTATGTTTGTGGATTTAATTAAAGTATTTTAATATGGTTTTCAGTGCTAAAATTGGAGTCAGATACTTCTTGGTTTTAAGCTGTCTACCTAATTGCTGTCTCCCAGCAGACTGGTGGCATGCCCAGTGGCTTTGGGGGCAAGGATAGAAATGCCATCAGGAAATAGCTGAATTCATTGTGAAACATGAATTCAGTCATGGTGATAATTGGAAACTCCTTTCAGGTTTTTGCAAGTAGATTTTGTAATGTTTGTGTATGCAGCCTTGCTGTTGAGTCAGTCCAAGGGGTTTTACTTAGGACAAGTTGTACCTTGCCCTCTCTCCAGCTCTGCTCCCACATTTTCACATACCTAGCTGTTTCTACCTCATTGGGTAAGTCATTTACCACTCTGTGCCTCAGTTTACTCTGTAGTTTACCATTAGACTGTGAGCTCCTTGAGGGACTTTGTCATAATCACTGTTACATCCCAGTGCCTCACACCATGCCTGGCCCTTAAGAAGTGCTCAATAAATGTCTGAACAAATAAGTGAGTGGAGTGAGTGAATTGTAAGATCAGAATAATAATATTTGGTTTGTCTATCGTACAAGATTCCTGTATCGTTTGAATATTGCTTTTAAAGAAATATTTGAAGCGACTTCAAATTCAGACTGTGTTTAAAAAGATTTAAAATCGGAATCCAAAATCAAAGTATTAAAAAATAATGCTGAGTGTTTAGGATTCACATACCTCTGAGCTCTGGTGGCTTTTGCCAGTCCTGTCCCTCTGCTGAGCACCAGCCCTTCCTGCAGCAGTCCTGCCGGTGTGTTTCTGTGCACCTGGGGATGAAGTGTGCTCCTCCCCCAGCGGTTAGCCTCAATGCTTTTCCTCCCTCTGTTTTATTATTTGAAATTAGCCAAAGAAAAGCTGCAGGGGGCACTGCTGATCATCACTGGACTGGTGGGTCGTACTGTTTGACAGAATAGGGAATACAGGAGGAGGAGCAAGCCTAGGGTAAAACTTAGGTTTGGGACATGCTTGATGAAAGCAAGAGTTGAGCAGGTTGTTGTGTGTATGTAGGTCAGGTGCTCAGCGGAAAAGTCTGAGCTGTGTAGTACGTCAGGCAGATGTCAGTTTAGATGCGATAGTTTAAGCCACAAGAGTAGGAGAGGTCATCTAAAGAGTACAGCAGGCCTAAGGGCATCTATATTTAAGGAGAAATACAGAAGAAGTCTCCTGAGAAGGAATAATGGGGCGGGTGGGGAGGGAGAAGGCAGTGTCCCAAAAACCAACAAAGGTTTTACCAAAGGTAATACCATCATTTCTGAGCAGCAGTTCCTTAACTTGTGAATGTGGCAAATGTTCTCCTTTACAAATTGTTCTGAAGGTAAAATGAGATCATGTAAACGAAAATCCTTTGTAAATTACAGATGTGTGTTATAAATGAAGTATCTCTCGAGTCACTCCATCTTCTGGCGTTGGGTCTCTGATTCTTAAAAC